AGCGATTCTCCTGCCTCAGCTTCCCGGGTAGCTGGGATTACAGGCGTCCGCCACCACGCCCAGCTATTTTTTTGTACTTTTAGTAGAGACGGGTTTCACCATGTTGGCTAGGCTCGTCTCGAACTTCTAACCTCAGGTGAGCCACCCGCTTCGGTTTCCCGAACCGGGATTAGAGGCTTGAGCCAAAATTAGTTTCTAACAAGGCTAAAGGAATCTTGGAAATCGTCTTTGTAGCAAGTAAGAAATACCTGCTGTAAGAACAGTGAGTGCCAGTTCTCTTTGGGAAGACTGAGTGGCTCTGAAAAGAGCCTTTGGGGTGTGGGCCGAGACTGACCGAACGTTCCGCGGTGGGCGGGCTCACTTGGAACTGGTGTACTTGGTGACGGCCTTGGTGCCCTCCGACACCGCGTGCTTGGCCAGCTCCCCTGGCAGCAGCAGGCGCACGGCCGTCTGGATCTCCCTGGAGGTGATGGTCGAGCGCTTGTTGTAATGCGCCAGGCGGGAAGCCTCGCCGGCGATGCGCTCGAAGATGTCATTGACGAAGGAGTTCATGATGCCCATGGCCTTGGACGAGATACCGGTGTCGGGGTGGACCTGCTTCAGCACCTTGTACACGTACACGGAGTAGCTCTCCTTGCGGCTGCGCTTGCGCTTCTTGCCGTCCTTCTTCTGGGCCTTTGTCACTGCCTTCTTGGAGCCTTTCTTCGGGGCAGGAGCGGACTTTGAGGGCTCGGGCATGACTGGGAGTAACTGCCGGAAAATTGGAGGAAAAAAACAGGAAGACGGTAGCTCTGTCAACCTACCGCTTATTCACTGCTTCTTAACGCAAGTGGGGTAGAGAATGAAGTTGTGCGTTTAACCAGTGGTGAGTCCTGGAAACGTATATTAACTTTGTCCAATCAAAATAAGTGTTTTTCAAAACCGCAATCCCATTGGTTAAAGCGAAACTGTAATGTTAGCCAATAGCACAGCTTAGTTTTCGTGCCTCTGTTGACTATAAGTAGCGGAGCTTTAGCGTTACGTCAGTCTCAGGAACGTTACTGATTGAATTTTTTACGTCATGTCGGGACGTGGCAAGCAGGGCGGCAAAGCTCGCGCCAAGGCTAAGACCCGTTCTTCAAGGGCGGGTCTTCAGTTCCCAGTGGGCCGAGTGCACCGACTGCTCCGCAAGGGCAACTACGCTGAGCGGGTCGGTGCCGGAGCGCCGGTGTACCTGGCGGCGGTGTTGGAGTACCTAACCGCCGAGATCCTGGAACTGGCTGGCAACGCGGCCCGCGACAACAAGAAGACCCGCATCATCCCGCGCCACTTGCAGCTGGCCATCCGCAACGACGAGGAGCTCAACAAGCTGCTTGGTAAAGTGACCATCGCCCAGGGTGGTGTCCTGCCCAATATCCAGGCCGTGCTGCTGCCTAAGAAAACTGAGAGCCACCACAAGGCCAAGGGCAAGTAGCGGGGCTGGAGCAGTTCATTACTCATACCTCGGTCCAAACCAAAAAGGTTCTTTTCAGAGCCACCTACTTTTTCACCAAGTAGAGCTGTGTTCAGTTTT